GGGCTCTCTGTGTCCACACTCTTGAGGATGCTGCACTTCATGTAGCCTTATAGAACCCTTTAAATTTAGTAGCCAGAGCCCTCTAATTTGTTATTATAGGCTACTTGCTATTTTTTTTTTCTTAAGGCGGAATCTTGCTCTGTCACCCAGGCTGGACTGTAGTAGTGCAATCTCAGCTCACTGCAAACTCCGCCTCCCAGGTTCAAGCGATTCTCGTGCCTCAGCCTCTTGAGTAGCTGGCATTACAGGTGTCTGCCACCAGGCACGGCTAATTTTTGAATGTTTAGCAGAGACACGGTTTCACTATGTTGGCCAGGCTGCTCTCAAACTCCTCATCTCAGTTGATTCGCCCACCGCGGCTTCCCAACATGCTGGGGGAAACTTGATTTTCTATAGCATTATGTTACTGGATATTTCTGTAAAATTTAAAATGAGGGAGGGACAGAGACAGAGAGAGAGCAAACTCCAGAGTTGGGACTCTGGAATCTTGGGTCATGAGACAAATTATAGATAAAACTATAAAAATCCAGAATTTACATGTGTGGTTTTTGCTGATAAAGTACAATTCGAAGATTGTAAATAATTGCATAATCCTTCCCTGGGAATTTAAATCATTTTAACTGGTTCTGCTGTAATACTAGAAATACAAGCATGAAAAATTCTAATGGTTTATTAGTCACAATGACTCTGAAAACATTAATAATACCTATTAGATATTTTGCATATTACACATGAAGAAGAGTTTGAATCTCAGATAAAAACAATAAAAATACATGAAAAGTTTTTCACGTTAGCACAGATTTTAGGCATCCTGTGTTCCGGAGGTTGGATCTGAGACGTGTTTTGAGTTGGTCATAGTGAAGGACGCTAGGTGTAAATTCTAGTGAGAACAATTTCCAGGAAGCCGTGTTCTGCTCTTGAGCGAGCACCCACTGGGCCTCATGAAAGGTAGAAAGAGCCTGCGTACGTCACCCTCCCATGATGTGGTCAACATGTAAACTGCATGGGCAGGGAGCCAAATAACATCCTGTGCGCTGCTGAGCTGAGCTAGGGGTGCGGCCGCCTGTCTGCTCCGGCACCACCATGTCGCTCATGGTCATCAGCATGGCATGTGTTGGTGAGTCCTGGAAGGGAATAGAGGGAGGGAGCGATGGATGGTCCATCATGGTCTTTCTTTCCAGGGTTCTTCTGGCTGCAGGGGGCCTGGCCACATGAGGGTAAGTCCTTCTCCAAACCTTAAGGTGTCATCACACCTTCTAAATTCACAAACTCTCTTCCTAGGATTCCGCAGAAAACCTTCCCTCCTGGCCCACCCAGGTCGCCTGGTGAAATCAGAAGAGACAGTCATCCTGCAATGTTGGTCAGATGTCATGTTTGAGCACTTCCTTCTGCACAGAGAGGGGACGTTTAACGACACTTTGCGCCTCATTGGAGAGCACATTGATGGGGTCTCCAAGGCCAACTTCTCCATCGGTCGCATGAGGCAAGACCTGGCAGGGACCTACAGATGCTACGGTTCTGTTCCTCACTCCCCCTATCAGTTTTCAGCTCCCAGTGACCCTCTGGACATCGTGATCACAGGTGAGAGTGTCCAGACATTCTTCTCATTGTCACTCCATAAGGAAAATGCCTCTTCTCCTTCCAGGTCTATATGAGAAACCTTCTCTCTCAGCCCAGCCGGGCCCCACGGTTCTGGCAGGAGAGAGCGTGACCTTGTCCTGCAGCTCCTGGAGCTCCTATGACATGTACCATCTATCCACGGAGGGGGAGGCCCATGAACGTAGGTTCTCTGCAGGGCCCAAGGTCAACGGAACATTCCAGGCCGACTTTCCTCTGGGCCCTGCCACCCAAGGAGGAACCTACAGATGCTTCGGCTCTTTCCATGACTCTCCCTACGAGTGGTCAAAGTCAAGTGACCCACTGCTTGTTTCTGTCACAGGTGAGGAAAGCCCATGGCTGTCCCATGTCCTATTTCCTCACCTCTCTCCTGTCTCATATTCTAGGAAACCCTTCAAATAGTTGGCCTTCACCCACTGAACCAAGCTCCAAAACCGGTGAGTACAGAACCCTCTTATATCCGCTTTTGTAGCTTCTTATTGGTGTCTCCTCTTCTTCCAGGTAACCCCAGACACCTACACGTTCTGATTGGGACCTCAGTGGTCAAACTCCCTTTCACCATCCTCCTCTTCTTTCTCCTTCATCGCTGGTGCTCCGACAAAAAAAGTAAGTCTCACGAAGCAGAGGCCAGAGAGCTCCGAGCTGTTTTGTTGACTTCCATCTTCTACAGATGCATCTGTAATGGACCAAGGGCCTGCGGGGAACAGAACAGTGAACAGGGAGGTAGGTGCTCCTCGGCCCAGCCTCGTGGCTAGCCCTCCCTCACTCAGCATTTCCCTCTCTCCAGGATTCTGATGAACAGGACCATCAGGAGGTGTCATACGCATAATTGGATCACTGTGTTTTCACACAGAGAAAAATCACTCCCCCTTCTCAGAGGCCCAAGACACCCCCAACAGATAGCAGCATGTACATAGAACTTCCAAATGCTGAGTCCAGATCCAAAGCTGTCTTCTGTCCACGAGCACCACAGTCAGGCCTTGAGGGGATCTTCTAGGGAGACAACAGCCCTGTCTCAAAACCGGGTTGCCAGCTCCCATGTACCAGC